CAGGTGGTCTGGTATGATGGTCAAGAGCATAGGCCCCAGAAGCAAACCACTAGGGTTGAACTGTTAACTACGTGACCTTGGACATGTTACTGAACCTCTGTGCCTCAGCTTCCCTGTCTATAAAATGGGGATAATAGTACCTACTTTATAGGGTTGTTGTGAAAGTACTTACAGTAGTGGTTCACAGTAGGTGGTAGGTAAGTGTTGGCTATTTTTCTTTCTTTGTTTTTCTTTTTCTTTTCTTTTTTTTGGGGGGTGGGGGTGAGGGGGCAGAGTTTCACTCTTACTGCCCAGGCTGGAGTGCAATAGCATGATCTTGGCTCACTGTAACCTCTGCCTCCTGGGTTCAATCAATTCTCCCGCCTCAGCCTCCCAAGTAGCTGGGATTACAGGCATGCACCACCACGCCCAGCTAATTTTGTATTTTTAGTAGAGGCAGGGTTTCACCATGTTGGTCAGGCTGGCCTCAAACTCCTGACCTCAGGTGATCCACCCTCTTGGGCCTCCCAAAGTGCTGGGATTGTAAGTATGAGCCACTGAGCCTGGCTTTTTTTTTTTTTTTTTTTCGAGACAGAGTCTTGCTCTGTCACCCAGGCTGAAGTGCAGTAGCACGGTCTCGGCTCACTGCAACCTCCGCCTCCCAGGTTCAAGTGGTACTCCCACCTCAGCCTCCCAAGTAGCTGGAATTACAGGTGTGTGCCACCATGCCCGGCTAACTGTTTTTTTTTTTTTTCTGAGACAGAGTCTTGCTCTGTTGCCCAGGCTGGAGTGCAGTGGCACAATCTCAGCTCACTGGAAGCTCTGCCTCCCAGTTTCACGCCATTTTCCTGCCTCAGCCTCCCAAGTAGCTGGGACCACAGGCACCTGCCACCACGCCCGGCCAATTTTTTGTATTTTTAGTAGAGACGGGGTTTCACCATGTTAGCCAGGATGGTCTCGATCTCCTGACCTCGTGATCCGCCCGCCTCAGCCTCCCAAAGTGTAATTTTTATATTTTTAGTAGAGTCGGGGTTTCACCATGTTGGCCAGGCTAGTCTCAAAGTCCTGACCTCAAGTGATTCACCTGCCTAGGCCTCTCAATGTGCTGGGATTATAGGCAACTGCGCCAGGCCAGCTTCCTTACTTGTAACATTGGATAAAATGTCTTGATATCTGTCTGGTAGAAATACTTCAGAAGCAATGATCTGGTTGGTGGCCAAGGGTGGGGACACAGATGAAGCATGACTGGCCACACATCATTAACCTTTGCCAAGCTGGGCGATGGGCACGTGAGATCATTCTTTTTTTAACTGAGACAGGGTTTTACTCTGTCGCCCAGGCTGGAGTGCAGTGGCGCAATATTGGCTCACTGCAACCTCTGCCTCCTGGGCTCAAGCAATCCTCCTACTTCAGCCTTCTAAGTAGCTGGGACTACAGGCATGCACCACCATGCCTGGCTAATTTTTGTATTTTTAGTAGAGACAGGGTTTCACTATGTTGGCCAGGCTGACATTTTTTTTTTCTTTTCCTTTTTTTTTTTTGAGACAGAGTCTTGCTCAGTCTTGCCCAGGCTGGAGTGCAATGGTGCAATCATGGCTCACTGCAGCCTCAACTTCCCGGGCTCAAGCAATTCTCCCACCTCAGCCTCCCGAGTAGCTGGCACTACAGGCATGCACCACCATGCCCAGCTATTTTTTAATTTTTTGTGGAGATGGGCTAACACTATGCTGTTGCCCTGGCTGGTCTCGAACTCCCAGGCTCAGGTGGTCCTCCCACCTTGACCTCCCAAAGTGCTGGGATTACGGGTGTGAGCCACTGTGTCTGGCCCTGTACCTGACATTTTCCATGATAAAAAGTTAAAATAAAAATGAGACAGGCTATAAAAATGACATTTCACAGGTCACTAGTGAAAATGGCATGTGGGTATTAAGGGCTTCGCACGGAGCCTGTGGGAAGGGCTCCTTTCCTTGCAAGGAGTAAGGTGTGGTTTCTCCCTTTTACAGGTCAGGAAACCACTGTTCCCCACAGACTTAGGTACTTGCCCAAGGTCATGTAGTAGTTAGTGAGGGAGCCAGGCTTTATTTATTTATTTACTTGAGAGACGGTGTCTTGCTCTGTCACTCAGGCTGGAGTGCAGTGGCACAATCACAGTCCACTGCAGCCTTGTACTCCTGGACTCAAGGGATCTTTCCACCCCAGCCTTCTGAGCAGCTGGGACTACAGGTGCACACCACCACACCTGGCTAATTTTTTAAATTTTTTGTAGGGATGGAGTATCCCTATGTTGCCCAGGCTAGTCTCAAACTCCTGGCCTCAAGTGATCCTCCTTTGTCAGCCATAAGAGCCACCTTACCCGGTCTGAGAGCCAGGCTTTAAATGTAGTTCCAGCTGCTTTGAAGCCCAGCTCTCACATTCCAGCTGTACTTCCTCTTAAGGGACATTGCCAGAGCTAAGGTCAGTCTTTGATTCATGGGCAGACATCCCCTCCACAGATGCTGCTGGGGTGTGTAGCAGTACCATGGGGGACAGCTAAGCGTTGGCTCCTGGCAGCAGGAGGAATGAGGTCACTTGGGAGAGGGGGTGACATCAGGGTGGACTCACCCCACACCACTGCTCGGGAGACCTGTATTTCCAGCAGTAACTCCCAGGGCCTCCTTTTGAAATGCTGGTTCAAATCCGGGCTCAGTAGCTTATGCCTGTAATCCCAGCACTTTGGGAGGCTGAGGCAGGCAGATCACTTGAGGTCAGGAGTTCGAGACCAGCCTGGCCAACATGGCGAAACCCCATCTCTACTAAAAATACAAAAATTATTTGGGCATGGTGGTGCACGCCTATAGTCTGGCTGCTCGGGAGCCTGAGGCAGTAGAATCGCTTGAACCCAGGAGGCGAAGGTTGCAGTGAGCTGAGATTGCGCCACTGCACTCCAGCCTGGGCGACAGAGGAGACGATCTCCAAAACAAAACAAAGAAATGCTGGTTCGGGAGGCACACAGCCCTAGACTTTTGGGCTATATCCTTGGCAGTGACTGTTGATCAGCTTCTGGTTGTTTCAAGGACACCTGTAAGACTGGAGACCCAGTTGAGCCAAGAGTGGGGCACATCAGGAAGACTAGGGGATGGAAAAGCACTGGTCCCCCTGGGCTGCTGGCTCTCTTCTTGCTCTGGAGTCCAAATGCAGAGGTTGGGAGCAGGAAGTAGTCAGGCAAGGAATGTGCAGCTGCTACCAGAGAGAAGCGTTGCTCACTTTGCCATTTTGCCAAAATACAGCCATTCACTGTGATAGCTTAAGAGTAGGTCTTGAGCCGGGTACAGTGGCTCACACCTGTAATCCCAGCACTTTGGGAGGCAGAAGCAGGTAGACTGCTTGAACTCAGAAGTTCAAGACCAACCTGGGCAACACGGCGAAACCCCATGTCTACCAAAAAAGATACAAAAATTAGCTGAGCATGGTGGCACATGCCGGTAGTCCCAGCTACTCAGGAGGCTTAAGTGGAAGTTAAGTTTGAGCCCAGGGAGGTGAAGGTTGCCATGAGTCAAGATCTTGCCACTGTACTCCAGCCTGAGTGACAGAGCCAGACCCTGTCTTGAAAAAAAAAAAAAAAAGAGTGGGTCTTCTCTATCTGAACAGGTTAAGTGTATGTGTGTGAGAGAGAGGGTGGAGGAGGAGAGGAGGAATGGGGAGACGAGGAGTTATTGTCTCCTCTTATTCTGTATAGAAAATATATCAGATGACGTTCTCCCCAGGAACCTCAGCTGAACTCTGGTGATGAAGGTATTAAGGGGATTAAGGTATTAAGGGGCAGCGTCAGGTCTTCCCACAGAACCTCCCTGCCCCCAGCTAGGCCCCAAGGACCCAAGAATCAGCCAAAAGAATGTAAGGAGATCTCATCCTGTTTGCAATCCCCTTTGTAACTTGCTCCTGGGGAAAACAAGACACAATGCTAGCTCCTTCCCAGGCCCCTGAGGCATGATCACTCGTGTTCCGTGTTCCGGGGAGAGCTTAAGAAATCACAGTGGCCAGAAGCCCAGCCTCTCTCTCTCCCAGGCAGGACCAATGGGGCAGTAACCATCTGGGGAGGGCGGTGGGGGAATGAAATGTCAGAGAACATTTCTCAATCTGACGGTGTGAGAAATACTTATGTATCTTAGAGTTTGGAAAGCCCTTTTTTCAGTTAATCCTTAAAACAACCTTGTGAGTTAGGCATTAGATAACATTTTGTCAAACAGTCATAGGTTTCGTTTTACCTAAATCCTTCAAACTTCAGTTTCATTTCCTCTGCAAAGTTAGAGGCTTGTCCTTGGTTAAATTCCATGACCACTCTGGGCAGAAATAATCCTTTTTATGCCGAATTTTACTTGGGCTCGATGTATCTGCCCTACACGAGCACAGAAACTCCCTGCCCTGCTGCAGGGCCCTCCTTGGCATCCTTCCTCACCGCCCCTCTGTCTCCTGCCGCCCCTCCAGTGATCTCAGCGTCTCATGGCAGCACTCATCAGCTCTGCCCTCTCTCCTCCCAGTTGTCCCAGGGCTGCTGCTCCCCTCTGGGATGACACCCTGATAGGCACCCACCTCCCTTCCAATGCCATCTCCTAGCCCATCTGACCCCACCAGGTGACAGCACATCTAGCTACCTCCCTGAGCCAACAGGGCATTCCTCCAAAGGCTGGTCAACCTTCCCTCGTCAGCCTTGGTGACTCACGTCACCTTTGTTTTCCTTTAGGCTCAGTGGAGCAAACAGATCCAGAAGGTGCAGGGAACCCTGTGGGTTGTTTATGAGCAGTCAGGGCCATTAGGAAAAGCTCCTTTGGCCTGTGGCCTACTTCAGACCCAGGGGCCCCCTCAGGACGGGCATTCTCCCAGTGTCTTCTGCATGGGGGTGCTGGAGTCCTGTTGGGCTAAATAGGCTTTGTAGATTGGCCCTGAAGCCTAGCCATGATATGACATTATTCCTGCAGGGGAAAAAACGTGCCCTAAGTTCCCACATATGTTCATCACAGCACTACTCACAATAGCAAAGACATGGAATCAACCCAATGCCCATCAATGGTAGACTGGATAAAGAAAATGTGGTACATATACACCATGGAATACCGTGCAGCCATAAACAGGAATGAGGTCATGTCCTTTGCAGGGACATAAATGGAGCTGGAAGCCATTATCTTCAGCAAACTAACGTAGGAACAAGAAAACCAAACATTGCATGTTCTCACTTACAAGTGGGAGCTGGACAATGAGAACACATGGACACAGGGAGGGGAACATACTTAGTGGGGCCTGTCAGTGGATGGTGGCGGTGGGGGAGTATTAGGGAAAAGAGCTAAAGCATGCTGGGATTAATACCTAGGTGATGGGTTGTTAGGTGCAGTAGACCACCATGACACACGTTTACCTACATAAAAACCTGCACATCTTGCATACGTACCCTGGAACTTAAAAAACAAACAAATTATTTTTTAAAAAAAGAAACAATAGAGAATTTTTTAAAAATGTGCCCTAAGTTCCAAACAACTGGCTTACAAAAGAGCCCTTGTCGTGTGGCCGCAGTGGCTTCCTCATTACCAATATCCCCAACTTCTGGGGGTTAGATCTTGAGACCCAAGGGTCTCTAAAACGGGTAGGATTCAGAGCAACAGTTTACTGACCCATCTTCTCTTGAACCTCCTTTGCCCCAAAGGTGAAGGGTGGAGGCAAGAGAGGGAACTGTTGGGCACTGATTATATTCCAGGTGTTAAATGCTTATGTTAAGTATTTCATTGATTCTCACAGCAGCCTGAAAGGTAAGTATTATTACCTCCATTTAGAGCAGAGGAAAATGAGTCTCAGAAATGAAGTAACTTGCCCAAGATTTGTTAGCCAGTCACTGCCCCCCACAGGTCTGCCCACCCCCAAAGCCATGCTTTTTCCTGCACATGCCTGGAGGGGGTGGGATGGGCATCATGCCGGGCCCTGAGCTTCCTGAGACCTCTTGTTTCAGGAGAGCCGGATCTATGCTGTGGCCACATCGGGCATGCGGCTCTCAGATATGTCTCCCAGAAGTAATACTGCATGCTGCGGTGAGTTCCAAGTGAGGCTTGGAGGCACCAAACACCCAAGGTGGGCAGGGTGGGCAAGCGGGGAGGAGAAGACTCCAAGCAACACCCAGGGCCAGGGTTGGCTGGCCTACCCTGTTCCCCTCCCCAGCAGGTGAAGTTCAGGTGAAATCACAGCAAGTCCCACCTAGGAGGGAAAGGGAAGTCGTACAGGTTCAGCCCATCACAGGAAAGTAGCCAGTCACAGAGCTGGAAGGGATCTGAGAGGGGGCCTCCAGCCCAGCCTCCCACCTGCACAGGCTTCGCTTCTGCAGTGCCAGGGCCGTGGGTGGGAGGAGCCACAAGTGTCCTGATTTACATGAACCCCACTCACTGGCTCCTCTCCAGCCAGCCACCAAATCTCCACAACGAGGGCTGTGGGGTGGTCCCATAGCCGTATGATTTGTAACTCACATCTGCAACAGTGGAACACTGTGCAAGCCTCATGGAGGAAAAAATGGTTAAAGGTAAGGCTTTTGGATTCTTTTGTGAGGGATCCTGAGTAATCTCATTCCTCTCTTCCCTGCTCAGCTTCAAGCCCTCCTGCCCTTGTTTCCCCTGGGTCTTTCTCTGGCCTGGTCTACAAGAATGTCACTGTGCCTGTCTACACAGCACTGAAGGGGGTAAGAAACTGCTGCACAAAGAGGGGGTGTCTGAGCTGCAGTGAGGGAGGGGCCTGTCTTGCAGAGAGCTACACAGATCAGCAACATGCCCTTTATGGACGAGTCCTCTGGGTCTGACGATGACTGCAGCTCTCAGGCGAGTTTCCGAATCTCGGTCCCCTCCTCTGAGTCCAGGAAGACCAGCGGACTAGGCAGCCCCCGGGCCATCAAGAGAGGTACAGAGAAGGGGAGCAGGGGCAGGGTGCAGACCCGGGCCTTGACTCCTCCTCCCTCGGCAAGGCGTCTCCATGTCCTCACTGAGCTCCGAGGGTGACTACGCCATCCCCCCGGACGCCTGCTCACTGGACAGTGACTACTCAGAGCCTGAGCACAAACTGCAGCGCACCTCATCCTACTCCACCGACGGGCTGGGCCTGGGCGGGGTGAGCCGGGAAACGGGCGGGGGCAGGGTGGACCTTTCTTCATCTACACCCTTCCACCCCTCAGGAGTCACTGGAGAAGTCGGGCTACCTGCTGAAAATGGGGAGCCAGGTGAAGACGTGGAAGAGGCGCTGGTTTGTCCTGAGACAGGGACAGATTATGTACTACAAGTCCCCGGTGAGAGTCTCCCCGCCCAGCACTGCAGTCAAAGTGGCTCTCCTCTCCAATACTTTCTTTACAGAGTGATGTCATCCGGAAACCTCAAGGCCAAGTGGATCTGAACTCCCGCTGCCAAATTGTTCGAGGGGAGGGTTCACAGACGTTTCAGGTGAGCACGCTCCTGGCTGCTAGTATTTTAAAGCTGCCCCACCCCCATATCTCGCCCTCCACAGCTCATCTCTGAGAAGAAAACCTACTACCTGACGGCCGATTCACCCAGCCTGCTGGAGGAGTGGATCCGAGTACTCCAGAGCCTGCTGAAGGTGCAGGCCACCGGGCCTCCAGCTCTGCTTCGGGGTGGCACCAAGCCCACCGTGAAGGGCTGGCTGACCAAGGTAGAGGGTGGGGCTGATAGGGCAGGAACATGTCTCATAATGCCAGTTCATTTCTGTCTTACAGGTAAAGCATGGCCACTCCAAGGTGGTCTGGTGCGCTCTTGTTGGGAAAATCTTCTACTACTATCGGAGCCATGAGGACAAGGTACTTCTCAGCCTCCTCACAATACCCACTCTCTCTCCCATTCATGGAAGACTGCTGTCCACAGCGACCCCTGGGCTGCCTGCCTGTGCGGGATGCGCACATAGAGGAAGTAGATCGATCCTGTGACTCAGACGAGGACTATGAGGCTGGAGGAACCAGACGGTTGCTTTCCTCCCACTGCACCCTGGTGATCCACCCCACAGAGCACAGCCCCACCTACCTCCTCATTGGCACCAAGCATGAAAAGGTAAGGAAGAGGGCTGGGCCTCCAGGGCCAAGTCCCCATCCGATGGCTTTCCGCCCTCTTCCAGGATACGTGGCTCTACCACCTCACAGTGGCTGCAGGTGGCAGCAGTGCCAAGGTGGGCACTGCCTATGAGCAGCTCATTGGAAAACTGATGGATGGTGAAGGAGATCCAGGTAAGGCAAGGGTGGCCACCACTGCTTGGGTTGCCCTTGCTCTCTGGTTCCGTGCTTTGGGCAGATTCGCCGCTCTGGAGGCACCCCATGCTGTGCTACAGCAAAGACGGCCTATACGCCTCCCTCACCACCCTGCCCTCTGAGGCCTTGCAGACGGAGGCCCTCAAGCTCTTCAAGGTAAATTGGGGTGGCGGCCAGGCCCACCGCTGGTCTGCCTGTGCTCACTGCTGTTCCCTCCCAGTCCTGCCAGCTCTTCATCAACGTGCCGGTGGAAGCTGCCTCGGTGGACTACCATGTGTCCCTGGCCCAGACCGCACTGCAGGTCTGCCTGGTTCACCCCGAGCTGCAGAGTGAGATCTACTGCCAACTCATGAAGCAGACCAGCTGCCGCCCACCTCAGAAGTACTCCCTCATGCAGGTAGGCATGCCAGGGGTGGAGCAGCTGACAGACACTCACCCCACGCTGTCTGTGTCCCTGGCAGTGCTGGCAGCTCCTCGCTCTGTGTGCTCCACTTTTCCTGCCTCAGCATCACTTCCTCTGGTATGTCAAGCAGCAGCTCCAACGCCATGCAGATCCCAGGTGAGTGAACCTGGCCGTTTCCTCTGCCACTTGCCCATAATACTCCCCTCTTCCGTCTTTTTAGAAGTGAAACTGGCCAGTATGCCACCTACTGCCAGCGGGCAGTGGAGCGGACCCTGCGGACCGGGGAGCGGGAAGCCAGGCCATCGCGCATGGAAGTGGTGTCCATCCTGCTGCGTAACCCCTTCCACCACTCCTTGCCCTTCAGCATCCCCGTGCACTTTACCAACGGGACTTACCATGTGAGGAGCTGGGCGTGCTCTTTGCCCCGAGTCACTCAGGGTTGGAACTCTTCTCCCGCCTCAGGTGGTTGGTTTTGACGGCTCTTCCACGGTTGATGAGTTCCTCCAGCGGCTGAACCAGGAGATAGGCATGAGAAAGCCATCCCACTCTGGCTTTGCCCTCTTCACGGACGATCCCTCGGGCAGGGACCTGGAGCACTGCCTGCAGGGAAGTGTCAAGGTGACAGCCTCCCACTAAGCCAGCTGAGCCCCATTTTCTGACTTTCTTCTTTTGCCTTTTCAAGATCTGTGATGCCATCTCCAAGTGGGAACAAGCCATGAAGGAGCTGCACCCCGGAAAGTCTGAGGGTGGGACACGCGTCGTGAAGCTGATGTACAAGAACAGGTCCTAAGCACTGCACGAGGGTGGGGCCAAACTGAGTCCTGGTTTCTTATTCTCTTCTTTGTAGGCTGTACTTTCGCAGTCAAGTCAAAGGGGAGACGGACCGAGAACGGCTGCTCCTTGCCTCTCAAACCAGTAGAGAGATAGTGGCAGGGAGGTTTCCTATCAACAAGGAATTGGCTCTTGAGATGGCTGCCCTGATGGCCCAGGTAAGGTTCTGTTCAGGAAGCAGGAGGGTCGGTTGACTGGTCTCTTCATATGCTTCTACCACAGGTAGAATATGGGGACTTGGAGAAGCCTGCCCTGCCAGGCCCTGGAGGCACATCCCCTGCCAAGGCTCAGCATCTTCTCCAGCAGGTCCTAGACAGGTTCCACCCCAGGCGCTATAGACATGGGGCCCCCGCTGAACAGCTGAGGTAGGTAGGCTACAAGGTCTTGCAGCAAGTCATGGCACTATTTCTCTCCATCTGCCCACACCAGGCACCTGGCAGATATGTTGACCACAAAATGGGCAACATTGCAAGGATGCTCCCCTCCTGAGTGCATCCGCATCTACCTGACCGTGGCCAGGAAATGGCCTTTCTTTGGTGCTAAACTTTTTGCTGCTCAGGTAAGTGCCAGTGGAAGGAGCTGCCCACACCCATATATCTGATGGGTTGTTTCTGTTTCCCCAGCCTGCCCAGCTGTCTTCCAAGGAGAACGCTCTGGTGTGGATTGCTGTGAATGAGGATGGCGTCAGCATCCTGGACCACAACACTATGGTATGAAAGGATGCAGGCTGCTCCCTGACCCCTTTCCCCACAACTGACTGGTTCCTTTCCACAGCAAGTGCACATCACTTACCCCTACTCTTCAGTGACAACGTTTGGTGGCTGCAGGGATGACTTCATGCTTGTGATTAGATCTATCCCAGACAAGAGCTCTGGAAAAAGCCACATTGAGAAGTTGATCTTCCGGATGGCTGCTCCCAAGGTAGGTCTGACAGCTGTTAAAACGTTCTACTCTCAATTCCTTCACATCTCTGACCTCCTCTTAGATTGCAGAAGCTACCTTCATCATGGCCAGCTATATGAACCATTGCACTACAACTGTGAACCCCCCCACCAACCCACCCGGAGCCTGCCAGCTGTGGGAACTGGATGGACGACAGTTCTTTTCTTCTGTTTCCTGTGCTACCAAGGGGCCAACGTTGCTGTGAATATTTCTCCTACCCGATTCCCCAACACCACTAGTGCCTCTGGATTTAGAGATATATATCCTAGGGTATGATACTACTGTGACGGGTCTAACAGCCCCCGGCTACTCTTGTTCTGTGAAATGTGTATTTTAGTCTCTGTGAAGCCTTTACTCTCTAGGTGCCTTATAATGTTTCAGGGCTCAACTTTTTAAAATCCAGACCCAGTGTTAAAACCATTTATTCCTTTTTTCATAAGAATAATGACTCCAGATGCTACCTGATTCTAGACATAGACAGGGATGATCCACTGTTACTGAGGGCATCAGTGCTATAAGTTAAGGCTTTCTGCACTGGTACTCTCAAGGAAGCTAATTTTCTTTCTGGGGGGGGCGGGGGACACAGTGTCACTATGTCACCCAGTCCACAGGGTTCAAGCAATTCTCCTGCCTCAGCCTTCGGAGTGGCTGGGATTACAGGTGTGCGCCACCATGCCCGGCTAATTTTTGTATTTTTAGTAGAGACGGGGTTTCACCATGTTGGCCAGGCTGGTCTCGAACTCCTGACCTCAGGTGATCTGCCCACTTTGGCCTCCCAAAGTGCTGGGATTACAGGCATGAGCCATCGCCCAGCCCAGAAGCTAATTTTTTAATATTGTATATGGTCTTATTTATACTTGAAGTTTTGTGAACGTCGCTAAACAGGATAGGACTAAAATTTCCAATTCTCCTACACTCTGTCAGAAGCCTAGAACTCACTAAACTGGGCTGCCTTTCCCAAATGGGAAAGGTGCTGACAGAGTTGGAGAAAAAAGAATAGACTCATTTTTCCCCATTATTGGTATGTAGGCATTGGTACAGCCCCTTCTGGGGCAGTCTTTGCAGGATAACATGCTATACCTGCTAAGATTCAAGCTGTTTTCCTCACACTGGACTTTAGGCCAAACCCAGTACCACGCAATGTGCAAGCAAGGGCAGGAGGTAGGTCCAATCTGACCCCTCCCTGTCTCATTTTAATGACTGGACAGCGCTCGGTGAAGGCTGTGTTCACTGTAGTGGGCCATCATTTGTTTCCTTCTTCTTGTAAAAGACCAAGCAAATGCACTCTGCTTTTTGCTGCTGTAAGACCACCAAAAATGAGTCAGAAACACAGAAGACTATTTCAGGCATGTGGGCCTGGATATGCTCCTTGAGACTTCTGGCAAACTTCTGCTGGGAATTAGTTTGAGGGTGAGGGTACATATGTGACATTTGCCCTAGCCTAAGAGTAGCAGGTAAAAAAAAGTTTCTTTCATCTTTTGCCTTACTGATAATACCATAATCCCCCTCAATTCAGACCTTCTGATTGAGTGCAGAGGAGACTAGACAGTCTCCTCTAGACAGGTTGTAGACACACCCTCCCCTAACAAAAACAAAACGAAAGAGTTCATACTCTGATTTTCCAACATCTAGGAAACTGAGTTTTATTTCCTAGCTCTAAGGCAGCCTTACTATATGTCAGTAAAGTGCTGAAAACTGTATATTTAGCAGTAGCACCCAAAACCAAGCCTTTAACCCCAACAATGTGTGTATCTTTTGCACAGCAAAAACTGCGAGGCCAGAACTAGTTTATCTGAACACCTCAGCTGCTGTAAGCTTCTCCTCTCTCACCCCGTAAACTGACAAGCATGATGAAAAAAGAAGCACATCCAAGTTTCTGCCTCTTTTAAATGTACTTGACTTTGCAAGGCAAGTAGTTTTACAGCCATTTCTGTTCACACTTTTCACCCCACAACTTGGGGATCTAGCTGAGACATTTCTACCTCGAACAAGTCACATGTACCACAGGTTCCTGAATAATTCCTGCAGGGCTGGTGACAGACATAACAGCTCTGGTTTTATAATATCTTGGGTATCTCTAAGGCCAATAAGGATAACATTATCTACCCAGAGAGTTTAGAAGAAAAGTAGGAGTCCAAAGGAAGAGTAAACAAGAATGGAGCTGTGTTCACACTGAATTTGGGGTCAATCTATTTCCCCCACCCTCTCTCCTCCCCAACCCTTCAGGAACCCTTTAGTTTATTAATCTTATACAGAAGAAACTAACTTAGAAACAAAGGATTCAATATTTGCTTATTTATTCTTTGTTAACATGAGAGTCCCATGTCTGAAAACCAAAGTCCAATTTCTGTCTGGCCTTTTGTCTCATCCTTCTTGGCAAAAGTAGCTTTTGAACTGATATAAAAAAAAATGCTGAGTAACAGAAAAGTATTAATGTGCTTGACACCATGACTGAAATACTATGATCTTGTTTGTCAATAAAAAGCAGCTATCTGTGAACCAGGTAACTGTGTGTTTTGGAAGATCTGTTTATTAACAGTAAATAAATAAGCCCTGTACAGAACACAGGCACTAGGTTGACAGACTCGTCTTTTGTAGGACATTTCTTCCTGCT